AGGGCTGCCAGATTAACAAAAACAGCAACAACAAAACCCGGGATGTTTGACTAGCTTTGAATCTCAGATAAAAAAGTTGTATTTTAGTATAAGTATGTCCCATGCAATATTTGGGATATAGAATACTAAAGCATTATCCGTTCATCCGAAATTCCGGTTGAACTGTGTGAACTGCATTTTGTCTGGCAACCCTTACCACCCTGCCCGCTGGGAACTCAGTCTTCTGGGCGAGGCAAAGGTCAAAATCAGTTATGGTCAACCAAGCATGACAGGTCATGCTCATAGTGGCCCTGGGCAGTGTGGGGCGGAGGCCAGCAAGGGGGAAATAAATCAGGGTGGCCCTCATGGAGGAGGGATGGGTACTGAGTCTTCAAGAGGGAGGAGGATGGAAGGACATTCCAGATGGAGGGGGCACACGATGAAAGGGATAGAGGTCAGACACAGCAGTTGTGGGGACTCATGGTGACAGTGGGCGAGAGGGGAGGAAAGGCCAGCTCACCACATCTTTGTAGACCTCGGTTAAAAAGTGGGACTGAGGCTGGGCGCGGTGGCTCTGTAATCCCAGCACTTTGGGAGGCCGAGGCGGGCGGATCACGAGGTCAGAAGTTCGAGACCAGCCTGGTCAACATGGTGAAACCCCGTCTCTACTAAAAATACAAAAGATTAGCGGGGCGTGGTGGCGCATGCCTGTAATCCCAGCTACTCAGGAGGCTGAAGCAGAAGAATCGCTTGAACCCGGGAGGCAGAGATTGCAGTGAGCCAAGATCCAGCCACTGCACTCCAGCCTGGGCGACAGAGCTAGACTTCTTATCAAAAAAAAAAAAAAAAAAAAAAAGTGGGACTGAGGGCAGGGCAGTGCTGGGTGGGACGCCCTCAGGGGCCTCTGAGGGAGGGTGGCTCAGGACTCAGTCCAGGCGGAGCCCCCCGGGCGGCAGCGGGCCGGTGACAGGGCCCTCTCCCGCCCACTCTCCCTGCCGTCCAGGGCTCCCCGGGAGGGGAGGGGGGCGGGTAAGGAGGCCTCGGAGGGGGTGAGGCGCTGAAAGCCCACGGTGGGCGCTGTGTCTCCGCAGGGGAGTGAATGCCCAAACCAAGAACGGTGCCACGCCCCTGTACCTGGCGTGCCAGGAGGGCCACCTGGAGGTGACGCAGTACCTGGTGCAGGAATGCGGCGCGGACCCGCACGCGCGCGCCCACGACGGCATGACCCCACTGCACGCCGCGGCGCAGATGGGCCACAGCCCGGTCATCGTGTGGTTGGTGAGCTCCGGGCCCGGGCGGTGCGGAGGGGACCCGGCCCTCTCTCCCCGCCCCTCCCGCCCAGGTGAGCTGCACCGACGTGAGCCTGTCGGAGCAGGACAAAGACGGCGCCACCGCCACGCACTTCGCGGCGAGCCGCGGCCACAGCAAGGTGCTCAGCTGGCTGCTGCTGCACGGCGGGGAGATCTCGGCTGACCTGTGGGGCGGGACCGCGCTGTACGACGCCGCCGAGAACGGGGAGCTAGGGGTCAGCGCGGGCCCGGGGTGGGGGCGCGCGCCCGCGGCCGGGTCCTCACTGCGTGCCCCCACAGTGCTGCCAGATCCTGGTAGTGAACGGCGCGGAGCTGGAAGTCCGCGACCGCGACGGGTACGCGGCCGCTGACCTGTCGGACTTCAACGGCCACAGCCACTGCACCCACTGCCTGCGCACGGTGGAGAACCTGGTACGATCCCTGCGCTGCTCCTGTTGCATTCTTTGCCTTCATGGCCTCCCTGCCTCCCCTTCAGAGCATGGAGCACTGCGTGCTCTCCCGGGATCCATCCGTGGAGCTGGAGGCGAAGCAGCCGGATTCAGGCATGTCCTCACCCAACACCACGGTGTCGGTCCAGCCTCTGAACTTTGACCTCAGCTCGCCCACCAGCACCCTCTCCAACTACGACTCCTGCTCCTCCAGCCACTCCAGCATCAAGGGCCAGCACCCTCCACGTGGTGAGTGTGCCCAGGAGGAAGAGGGGGAGGGATCCAAATCTGGCCCTTCCTTCTGCCTCCCCAGGGCTTTCCAGCACTAGAGCTGCAGACATACAGAGCTACATGGACATGCTGAACCCAGAGCTGGGCCTGCCTTGGGGCACGATTGGGAAGCCCATACCCCCACCACCCCCACCCAGCTTCCCCCCGCCACCCCCGCCCCCAGGCACCCAACTGCCCCCACCCCCACCTAGCTACCCATCTCCCAAGCCTCCTGTGGGACCACAGGCAGCTGACATCTACATGCAGACCAAGAACAAACTCCGCCACGTGGAGACAGAGGCCCTCAAGAAGGAGGTAGTGAGCCCTCACCCACTGCCTGCCTCCCACCCGAGCCCCACCGGTCACTGTCTTCCCGCAGCCGAGCTCCTGCGACGGCCACGACGGGCTACGGAGGCAGGACTCCAGCCGCAAGCCCCGCGCTTTCAGCAAGCAGCCCAGCACGGGGGACTACTACCGGCAGCTGGGCCGCTGCCCCGGCGAGACGCTGGTCGCACGCCCGGGCATGGCGCACCGCGAGGAGGTGCGTGCCCGCCAGCCCGCGCCCGCCGGCTGTGGGAGGTGAGCCCCCACCTTCATCCCCGCAGGCGGAACTCCCTGGGAACCACGTGCCTAACGGCTGCGCCGCGGACCCCAAGGCGTCCAGGGAGCAGCAGCTGCCGCCGCCGCCGCCGCCGCCGCCCCTGCCCGAGGCCGCGACTTCGCCGCCGCCGGTCCCGCCTCTGCCCCTCGAGGGCGCTGGCCCTGGCTGCGGGCAGCGCCGCTCCTCCTCGCCCACCGGCAGTGAGTAGGGGCAGGTTGAGGGGTGGGGGGCGTCCGCTGTCACTTCTCTCCTCTTGGTCCCTAGAAGTGAGAGTCCTGAGGCACAGGAAGAGTGAGTAGCTGCGTGCGCGGCTCCTGGCTGAGTGGCCAGTGCCTCATCTCCTGCCTCTGCATAGGCACCAAGTCTTTCAACGTGATGTTCCCGATGGGCGACAACTCGGAGCTACTGGCTGAGATTAAGGCAGGCAAGAGCCTGAAGCCGACGCCACAGAGCAAGGGGCTGACCACAGTGTTCTCAGGCAGCAGGCAGCCGGCCTTCCAGGTAGGCGGGCCCAGCAGGAGCCTGCGACCCGGCAGGCGCTCAGCCCCACCGCTTCTCCCTGCAGCCCGATTGGCCGCTGCCGTCTGTGTCACCTGCACTGTTACCAGTCCGGAGCCCCACACCGCCAGCTGCGGGGTTTCAGCCGCTGCTCAACGGAAGCTTGGTTCCGGTGCCGCCCACTACTCCTGCGCCGGGGGTGCAGCTGGACGTGGAGGCGCTCATCCCCACGCACGATGAGCAGGGCCGTCCCAAGCCCGAGTGGAAGCGCCAGGTGATGGTGGGCAAGATGCAGCTGAAGATGTAGCAGGCTCTGAAGCTTTGTGGTTGTGTTTCAGGAGGAGGAGGAGGCCCGGCTGGCCAGCATGCCCGCCTGGAGGTGGGACCTCCTGCGGAAGAAGCTGGAAGAAGAGAGGTGAGCCGGCGGTCAGGCAGAGGCTGGCCTGGGAGGTACCAAGTGACACTGTTTCTCCTTCTAGGAAGCAGAAGCGGTGAGTGCAGGGCTGGCCCCAGCCTGCCACCCTGTCCTGATCCTTGTCTTGGCCCCTTTCACAGTTGGAGAACCAGTCCCAGCCTTGTGACACTGGGCCCAATCAGCGTTTAGCCCACCAGGGTCCACCCAGCACCTGCGCTCCCAGCTGTCACAATGCAAACAACGCTATCAAGATCTCCAGGAGAAGCTGCTGCTATCAGAAGCCACTGTCTTTGCTCAGGCGAACGAGCTGGAGAAATACAGAGTTATACTTAGTAGGTAACTATGACTTACTAGTAAAGAACTATTCTGTAACACCTGCTGTCTCTTCCCACGCAGGTGAACCCTTGCTGAAGCAGGACAGTAAACAGGTCCAGGTGGACCTCCAGGACCTGGGCTACGAGACTTGTGGCCAAAGCAAGAATGAGGCTGAACAGGAGGAAACCACCAGTCCCGGTAAGAGCACAGGGTGTGGGGCTCACCTTCCCGTTAAAAATAATTTTGTTTTGCATTATAAAAGGACTACAACCATAGGGCCACCCACCACATTGAAAACCAGAAGAGCATTTTGCTGCCGCCGAGCGTGGACGCAGGCGGATCTCCGAAGAGCTGGGTCGCCAGCCTCTCCCGCGCACGTTGCCTGGCCTCCAGCACCTACTTGGTCCCGCGCGCTCCCTCGTGTCGCCCCTCGGAGCAGCAGCCGCCGCGGTCGCCGCTACCCGGAAAGAAGTCAGAGACGCCGCGAGGTCGCCGCCACCGCCATGCCCAAGAATAAAGGTAAAGGAGGTAAAAATAGACGCAGGGGTAAGAATGAGAATGAATCTGAAAAAAGAGAACTGGTATTCAAAGAGGATGGTCAGGAGTATGCTCAGGTAATCAAAATGTTGGGAAATGGACGGCTAGAAGCAATGTGTTTCGATGGTGTAAAGAGGTTATGTCACATCAGAGGAAAATTGAGAAAAAAGGTTTGGATAAATACCTCGGACATTATTTTGGTTGGTCTCCGAGACTACCAGGATAACAAAGCTGATGTAATTTTAAAATACAATGCAGACGAAGCTAGAAGTCTGAAGGCATACGGCGAGCTTCCAGAGCATGCTAAAATCAATGAAACTGATACATTTGGTCCTGGAGATGATGATGAAATTCAGTTTGATGACATTGGAGATGATGATGAAGATATTGATGACATCTAAATTGAACTCAACATTTTACATTCCATCTTTTCTGAAGATTGTCCTACAATTTGGATTTTGATCATGACAAAGAAGATTAAAATTTCATTAGCATGAATGCAATTTGTTAAAGCAGACTGATTTGTTTCTAAGATATTTTTGGTTTTTTTAAAACTGATAATAATGCTGAATTATCTTAAGTGAGATGTTAAGCCCACTTTGTTCTTTTAATGTAATGGAGCTTATGGGTAGAAGACCATGTCTACTAATTACAAAAAAAAAAAAAAAACCATGCATTGCTGCTTTTCCTACCACTTCCAGTAAGAAAATGGGTGTTTTGAAGAAATCATTTGCCTTGTCCTCACGGAATCTGATTAAGCCCTGGCCTCTTGATTGTATAGAGTCATTGTGTATATTCCAGTTACCTAGATATTCCCTTGAGATTTTGATACAATTTGAGGGAGGCAGAAGTCTGCATTTGAAGAAAAAAAATAAGTCTGTTTGTCATATTTAAGTAGCCTGTGGCTATTTTTATACTGATTTTGATATCATGTTCTTTTCATAGTCGTATTTTGCCACCGTAAACATAAAAAAAAAAAAAAAAGATTTCCAAAATGCCGTTTTCAGAACCTGGGTTTTAATAGCAGTATTGAATTTGTAAGCTTA